CACCATGTTGGCCAGGCTGGTCTTGAACTCGTGACCTCAAGTGATCCACCCGCCTCGGCCTCCCAAAGTGCTGGGATTACAGGCTTGAGCCACTGCGCTGGCCTAATTGTTCGATATTTTAAATGTTTAAATGACCGGCAAGTCGTAGGTGCTCAACAAATATTTGTTGAATGACAACAAATTAGCACTGTTGACACAAAAAAGGCAATGCAATATATGGGCTATTTAATATTTGCAGATTTTTATTTAAAAATCTGAATTCACAGTACACTGCAGGCGGTTGCTTAGAAGCATACAAGTTTCAAGAAGTTCTGTCACCCTGTGTATACTCTTTTTTTTTTTTTTTTTTTTTTTTTTTTTTTTTTTTGATACGGAGTCTTGCTGTTGCTGCCCAGGCTGGAGTGCAGTGGTGCGGTCTTAGCTCACTGCAACCTCCGCCTCCTGGGTTCAAGCGATTCTCGTGCCTCAGCTTCCCAAATAGCTGGGATTACAGGTGCGTGCCACCAAGCCCGGCTAATTTTTGTATTTTTAGTAGACATGGGGACCAACGTGGACCATGTTGGCCAGGCTGGTCTCAAACTCCTGACCTCAAGTGATCCGCCCACCTTGACCTCCCAAAGTGCTAGGATTACAGGCATGAGCCACCGCCTGGCCACCCTGTGTAAACTCTTATCTGGAGACAACTGCCAAGTTTACATTTGCAGAGGTAAGGGAAGGAGAGGCCCTGACCCAGTGGCCCCCGCTCGCCCGCCTGCTGGGGAGATGGGGAGCTCCTAGGACAGGGGCCGGGTCCTCAAGATGTGGCATGAGGAAGGGGGTCTCACTGAGCCCCCAAGCGGCTCCCGCACTGCGCACCCCTGGCTGCGTCCCTCTGCCAGCCTCAACTCAGCCCTCTCCTAGCCGGCGGGGGGTGACAGTCTCTGTGATATCTTTCCGTCCCGCCGGCAGGCGGCGCCCTCCGGCCCTTGTTTCGTTGGGCCCGGACGGGACGTGCGCGCTCAAAGGTTGCCCGTCTCTGACGCCCGCATTTCCTGGTCTGGAGCCGGCTGAGCCACAGCAGGGTCGCCGCGGGGTCCCGGGGCCGTGCTCCCCTGCCCCTCCCGGGAGCGCGCGGGGCGGGGCGGGGCGGGGCGGGACCAGGCGGGCGAGCTGGGCCCTCGCCCCTCCCTCGGGCGGTCACCTGGGCACGGGCGCTGCAGGTGTCGGGGCCTCAACCTTGCGGAGCCGACAGCCATCGATCCTCGGGTGAGTGCGGGCGCAGGTGGAGGGCGCCCGGCGCTCTCGCCACCGGCGTCCCAGCCTCGGGGCGGCGAACGGTCCCCGCGCCGCTCCCAGCCTCCCTGGCCGGGCGTTCAGCGCGCCTGGGAGGGGAAGGAATTTCCTTTGCAGGAACTCAGGGGCTGGGGGTTCTCTGCTACTTAAGAGATCCAGGAGTGGAGCCCGGACGCCCGAGCCTTCCTGCTTCGGGATGGGGATTACCGCGGAGCCTTAGCAACTGGGGTCTGTCGTGGGTTTGAGGGCAGGGGGTCTGGGGAGACTGAAACTCCTTTTCTCACCTGCGCAGGTGGCCTCGAGGTGGTGGCAGGGCCGCCCCCTGCAGTCCGGAGACGAACGCACGGACCGGGCCTCCGGAGGCAGGTTCGGCTGGAAGGAACCGCTCTCGCTTCGTCCTACACTTGCGCAAATGTCTCCGGTAAGGGGAAGTGTCGCTTAAATCCCAGAGATTAAAACCCCTGATAAGGCTATTTCTCCCACAGGCTTGCTCCACTTATCGGGCTCACCAAATACAGCTGCAGTATGAATTCCATCTTCTACACAACAGTAAACCAGAATGTTCATGTTCACAGCGTTCATCTCCCATCCTGTTGTCTAACGCACATGGTTTTTTTAAACTTTTCTAAGATTGCATGAGATTCTGCAACACAACTGATTATAAAAACACTTGAAGTTTTTACCTTTTTTTTTACTTTCCAACTCTCGTGAATGTACAGAGGACTTTCCAGAAGCTACATGATGTGTGATATTTCAGCTGATGAAATGTAGATGTATAGGTAATCGGTCAGAGTGGTGGGAGAAACTGTTGGGAAAGGAGCAGGCCTTCTGAAAGGTCGGAAGGCTTCAGGGGAGAATAAGCTGAACGCAGCTGTTCTCTGACCTTGAGGCAGAGGGCAAGGAGTAGGTACAAGGACGTGTAGGAGAATTTATCTTAAATAGGCTTGTTCACTTGTGTTGTCCAGAAACGACTTTTGATCATCAGCGCGCATGACTGCTCCCTGAAAGGAAGAACAATAATGTTAATTACCCGCAGACTGTGTTTGCTCCAGGCTTTCGGCATTATGTCTGTACTGAATAAAAGCAAGCAGCTCCAGCTGTTCGAGGCTGCTCTCTTCTTCAGCCATTAGTGCCGGGCAGCCCACTAGCTGCTGTTACACTGCATATCTGTGTCTGAGTACTCCTTTCTTCAGTTGCTTGGCCAGGGTCTGTGGGACAGACCCAGCAGCTGGTGCCCTGTGTGAGGAACGCTGCAATGGATCGCGACGGAACCCTCGAAAACGAAGGTGAAGAGACTGCGCAGTAAGCCAGTAATTGGAATTGGAGCCCTCTTGATGTTTCATTTTGTTTTCTATCTTTCACACAGAGCTTACTCACATAGCATATTGGTATATCAAAATGAAATGCAAGGAACCAAAAATAACATAATTGAAGGCAGTAAAAGTGAAATTAAATAGGAAGATCATCAGTCAAGGAAGACCCACTGGAGAGTAAGTATGCAAGTTGTTAATAATTAATTGGGACATTAAGGTTTTCTTTTCACTTTTTTTGCAGGGACAGAAAATGAAGCAGTGTTTTATCATGTGTATTTCAGCAGGTCTTCTTGAAATTTAACTAAAAATATGACTGCTCTCTCTTCAGAGAACTGCTCTTTTCAGTACCAGTTACGTCAAACAAACCAGCCCCTAGATGTTAACTATCTGCTATTCTTGATCATACTTGGGAAAATATTATTAAATATCCTTACACTAGGAATGAGAAGAAAAAACACCTGTCAAAATTTTATGGAATATTTTTGCATTTCACTAGCATTCGTTGATCTTTTACTTTTGGTAAACATTTCCATTATATTGTATTTCAGGGATTTTGTACTTTTAAGCATTAGGTTCACTAAATACCACATCTGCCTATTTACTCAAATTATTTCCTTTACTTATGGCTTTTTGCATTATCCAGTTTTCCTGACAGCTTGTATAGATTATTGCCTGAATTTCTCTAAAACAACCAAGCTTTCATTTAAGTGTCAAAAATTATTTTATTTCTTTACAGTAATTTTAATTTGGATTTCAGTCCTTGCTTATGTTTTGGGAGACCCAGCCATCTACCAAAGCCTGAAGGCACAGAATGCTTATTCTCGTCACTGTCCTTTCTATGTCAGCATTCAGAGTTACTGGCTGTCATTTTTCATGGTGATGATTTTATTTGTAGCTTTCATAACCTGTTGGGAAGAAGTTACTACTTTGGTACAGGCTATCAGGATAACTTCCTATATGAATGAAACTATCTTATATTTTCCTTTTTCATCCCACTCCAGTTATACTGTGAGATCTAAAAAAATATTCTTATCCAAGCTCATTGTCTGTTTTCTCAGTACCTGGTTACCATTTGTACTACTTCAGGTAATCATTGTTTTACTTAAAGTTCAGATTCCAGCATATATTGAGATGAATATTCCCTGGTTATACTTTGTCAATAGTTTTCTCATTGCTACAGTGTATTGGTTTAATTGTCACAAGCTTAATTTAAAAGACATTGGATTACCTTTGGATCCATTTGTCAACTGGAAGTGCTGCTTCATTCCACTTACAATTCCTAATCTTGAGCAAATTGAAAAGCCTATATCAATAATGATTTGTTAATATTATTAATTAAAAGTTACAGCTGTCATAAGATCATAATTTTATGAACAGAAAGAACTCAGGACATATTAAAAAATAAACTGAACTAAAACAACTTTTGCCCCCTGACTGATAGCATTTCAGAATGTGTCTTTTGAAGGGCTATGATACCAGTTATTAAATAGTGTTTTATTTTAAAAACAAAATAATTCCAAGAAGTTTTTATAGTTATTCAGGGACACTATATTACAAATATTACTTTGTTATTAACACAAAAAGTGATAAGAGTTAACATTTGGCTATACTGATGTTTGTGTTACTCAAAAAAACTACTGGATGCAAACTGTTATGTAAATCTGAGATTTCACTGACAACTTTAAGATATCAACCTAAACATTTTTATTAAATGTTCAAATGAAAGCAAGAAAGTAAAAATTGTTCTTAAAATGATTTGGC